GGCGCAGTGGCTCACGCCTGTAATCCCAACACTTTGGGAGGCCAAGGCGGGCAGCTCACTTGAGGTCAGAAGTTTGAGACCAGCTTGGCCAACATGGTGAAACCCCGTCTCTACCAAAAAGTACAAAAATTAGCCGGGCGTGGTGGCACATGCCTGTAATCCCAGCTACTCGGGAGGCTGAGGCAGGAAAATCGTTTGAACCCGGGAGGCAGAGGCTGCAGTGAGCCGAGATCCCGCCACTGCACTCCAACCTGGGTGACAGAGTGAGACTCTGTCTCAAAACAAACAAACAAAAACCAAGTAGAATCCTGGATAGACAGTGGCTCAGGGACTCAGCTGTCCCCAAATCACCTACCTTAGCTCTTTGTGCAGGGGATGGGGGATCCCCAAGATCTTCAAAGATAGGGAGGTATCCTCAAGATCTTCAAAGGTGGCCAGGCGTGGTGGCTCACGCCTGTAATCGCAACACTTTGGGAGGTCAAGATGAGAGGAGGCCATCTTAAGGCCAGGAGTTCAAGACCAGTCGGGGCAACATAGCAAGACTCTGCTTCTGTTTCTGTTTTTGTTTTTGTTTTTTAATGTTTCCTCGAAATCCCACCTTAACATCTACACAATGGTGCCTACAGTTTTCCCCATTAACTTCCTCTCTGGGGACAGAATATTCCCCTACCCACCTAAGTTCAGCCAGAAGGAGATGCCTCATCCCCCCCACCCAGGCTTCCCAGTGCTGAGAACAAAAGAAACCAGTTTAGTTAGCATTTCCTGTGAATTCAAATGGGGGCCAGCAGTGCAACTGGGACCAGCCCATTCCCTGGGGGAGACTCAGCAGTGCTGGCCACTTTGCAGAGCCCCGTCTGGGTCCCCCACCCTGGCCCCCAAGGGCCACAGCATCCCCTTCCACCCACAGGCCTGGGCAAGGTGCAGTCCCCAGACTTCTGCAATCTTAACCGCTGTGCTTCCGTCGCAGTGGGAGGCCCCGCCTTTTCCCCTGCCTGCCCTTCGGGCACCTCAGGAAGGCACCTTCCTCTGTCAGAATGGCCACCATGGTACCATCCGTGTTGTGGCCCAGGGCCTGCTGGACTCTGCTGGTCTGCTGTCTGCTGACCCCAGGTGAGACCAGTCAAGCCGGGGAGGGCTGGAGAACAAACACCAGGACTTCTTCATGTTCCTGAAGGTGTCCAGGGGCAGGAGTTCCTTTTGCGGGTGGAGCCCCAGAACCCTGTGCTCTCTGCTGGAGGGTCCCTGTTTGTGAACTGCAGTACTGATTGTCCCAGCTCTGAGAAAATCGCCTTGGAGACGTCCCTATCAAAGGAGCTGGTGGCCAGTGGCATGGGCTGGGCAGCCTTCAATCTCAGCAACGTGACTGGCAACAGTCGGATCCTCTGCTCAGTGTACTGCAATGGCTCTCAGATAACAGGCTCCTCTAACATCACCGTGTACAGTGAGTCGACGTGTCCGGAGGTGGGACTGGTCCCGCTAAGTGCCATCCTCCCCTCCTCTCTCAGGGCTCCCGGAGCGTGTGGAGCTGGCACCCCTGCCTCCTTGGCAGCCGGTGGGCCAGAACTTCACCCTGCGCTGCCAAGTGGAGGATGGGTCGCCCCGGACCAGCCTCACGGTGGTGCTGCTTCGCTGGGAGGAGGAGCTGAGCCGGCAGCCCGCAGTGGAGGAGCCAGCGGAGGTCACTGCCACTGTGCTGGCCAGCAGAGACGACCACGGAGCCCCTTTCTCATGCCGCACAGAACTGGACATGCAGCCCCAGGGGCTGGGACTGTTCGTGAACACCTCAGCCCCCCGCCAGCTCCGAACCTTTGGTGAGAGAAGGGGCTTCAGACGGTGGGTGACGAGCTGAGCCAGGGTAGACGGTGCCCTGACCTTGGGGTTCCTGAGAGTGGGGTACCCCGGACCTCACAGGCTTCTGGGAAGGAAAGCCCCCGGCCACTGGGCAAGGTGGCCCCGGAAGGGAGGCCCGAGCCGTGGGATCTTTGAAGAAGGCCGTTTTCATGGCCCTGTGTGTGTGTCCTGTGAAGAAGGGTGACCCAGTCAGCAAGATATCCTGACTGGGGGGGATGAGGGTGTCCTGGGGAAGGCACAGTCCTGGGGGTTGTACTATGCCCACCTTTCTCCCCAGTCCTGCCCGTGACCCCCCCGCGCCTCGTGGCCCCCCGGTTCTTGGAGGTGGAAACGTCGTGGCCGGTGGACTGCACCCTAGACGGGCTTTTTCCAGCCTCAGAGGCCCAGGTCTACCTGGCGCTGGGGGACCAGATGCTGAATGCGACAGTCATGAACCACGGGGACACGCTAACGGCCACAGCCACAGCCACGGCGCGCGCGGATCAGGAGGGTGCCCGGGAGATCGTCTGCAACGTGACCCTAGGGGGCGAGAGACGGGAGGCCCGGGAGAACTTGACGGTCTTTAGTAAGAGGAGGCGTGGGAAGGGGGCGCGGCCTCATTAAGCTCCTGGGCAATGCCCCGCCTTTAGGCTTCCTAGGACCCATTGTGAACCTCAGCGAGCCCACCGCCCATGAGGGGTCCACAGTGACCGTGAGTTGCATGGCTGGGGCTCGAGTCCAGGTCACGCTGGACGGAGTTCCGGCCGCGGCCCCGGGGCAGCCAGCTCAACTTCAGCTAAATGCTACCGAGAGTGACGACGGACGCAGCTTCTTCTGCAGTGCCACTCTCGAGGTGGACGGCGAGTTCTTGCACAGGAACAGTAGCGTCCAGCTGCGAGTCCTGTGTGAGTCGGTCACCCTGACCTTTAATCCCTCCTGGGTGTCTGATCACACATGGTGGTTCCACAGATGGTCCCAAAATTGACCGAGCCACATGCCCCCAGCACTTGAAATGGAAAGATAAAACGAGACACGTCCTGCAGTGCCAAGCCAGGGGCAACCCGTACCCCGAGCTGCGGTGTTTGAAGGAAGGCTCCAGCCGGGAGGTGCCGGTGGGGATCCCGTTCTTCGTCAACGTAACACATAATGGTACTTATCAGTGCCAAGCGTCCAGCTCACGAGGCAAATACACCCTGGTCGTGGTGATGGACATTGAGGGTGAGCTAACACGGGGCTGCGGGTCTGGACCGACGCATATTGACTTAGCGCTTTCTCTGCACAGCTGGGAGCTCCCACTTTGTCCCCGTCTTCGTGGCGGTGTTACTGACCCTGGGCGTGGTGACTATCGTACTGGCCTTAATGTACGTCTTCAGGGAGCACCAACGGAGCGGCAGTTACCATGTTAGGGAGGAGAGCACCTATCTGCCCCTCACGTCTATGCAGCCGACAGAAGCAATGGGGGAAGAACCGTCCAGAGCTGAGTGACGCTGGGATCCGGGATCAAAGTTGGCGGGGGCTTGGCTGTGCCCTCAGATTCCGCACCAATAAAGCCTTCAAACTCCCTAATCTGTGGTTTGATTCCACCCGCGCTGCAAGTC